AATGAGCGGGCACGGATGGCGCACGCCTGTAGTCCCAGTTACTCGGCAGGGGTTGGGGGCTGGTGGGGGTGGTAGTGCTGAGGCAGGAGAATCGCTTGAATCCGGGAGGCTGAGGTTGTGGTGAGTAGAGGTCGCGCCGTTGCACTCCAGCCTGGGCGACGGAGCGAGACTCCGTCTCAAAAAAAAAAAAAAAAAAGATAACCAAGGTTTATTGCTACTTCCGTGATATCACCATATCACCAACTGCGTAAGCAGTGCTATTTAGTTGAAAATACATGGACTAGACCGAATATTTCTGCAACAGTTTAATAAGAGACGATGATGCGACTACTGCAGCTGTCCCCAGGCAATTAAACTCTTCGGCGAATTTCTTTACTATTGCTTTTGAACAGGGAACTGTTTGCTATTTTAGGGCACTCGTGCGGTAAAGAACTTCACTGAAAAATGCAAATATGTTTTGCTAATGTGGGAGAAAGATGATGATCCTCTGAACCTGTGACTTGGAAGGGGGGATAAAAAAGAACTATTTCTTGAATTCTTGCCTTGCTCTTGCTGATTCGATGCACACAACCCCACGAACATTCAGATTCATGGCTTGACAAAGTGGGGATAACCGGGAGCTGCAGCCCCGTCTTTGAAGCTTTTGTAAAGACAAACGGTCTGCAATGTTAAGCCTTAAATTGGCTTTTGGCGGACTCCAGCCTTTTACCCTTCGTTTGGTAGATGTTTTCACCTCGCTGTCATTAAGCAGGGTCAGGAAATGGAAGGGCCGTGACCGGGTCGCCGCGGGCGCTCTGTGGGCGATGAGGGTCTCCTGAGCGAGCAAGACCAGTCTCTCCCCGACTCGCCACGCGCCACGCGCCGCGCGCCGCGCGCCGGTTCCTCGGCTTCCCACGCCGGGGGCGCATCCTCCCGGGAGCTGCTGCCCTTTTCCAACATGGCGCCGCGGGAGGCGGGTCCCGCTCGTCGGCTCCCGGGGTTCCGGCGCCGCGCGTTTTGGTTCCGGAGTAACAGTGTCGCCGCCGCCTTCCTCCTCCTCCTCTCGCCGCTACCGCCGTCGCCGCCGCCGCAGCCGCCGCCAGTCCGCGCGGCCTCGGGTGGCCGGAGCTCAGCCTGCGCGCGCCGCGCCCTGTGTCTCCGGGTGGGGCAGAAGACTCGCCCCTTGAACCTCCCGCGGGGACTCTCCGTGGTGTGGCGGCCCTGGGGCTCTTTCTTAATAGCCCCGGACTGAGTCCCCTCCAGTCGAGGACCCTCTCCTAGTCCACTGACGAGCGGTGGACACCTGCCGCTGTATCTCCCCCAAACCGAGTCCTTGCCCTGCTGCCTCCTCATACCCACACGGCGGCAGAGACCTTCACCATAGCGTTCGCTCAACTCCAGAACCTTCCGACCTCCGCTAGTTCCTGCGGGCCTTTGCCCGCTTCCCGGTGCACCCTCCCCGGGAGACACCTCAGACCCCCGACAGCCTGGGCAGGCTCGGTGCCTGCGGGTGCGTTCCTGATCACCCCTCCCCTCTTCCCTCCCCCTCATCCTCCATTCCCTTGTTTTCACCCTCTGTCCTCTGCCCGTCACTCCCCTTGTCACCTCTTGGAGCCCCCTCCTAACCAGCGGCCAGTGGGTTTCCCATACCCCAGGATGTGAGCCTCTTTAACCTGTAATGCTGTGGCTAGCCCTTGGCCCCTTTCCTGCCATGGAGAACCAGGTGCTGGTAATTCGCATCAAGATCCCAAATAGTGGCGCGGTGGACTGGACAGTGCACTCCGGGCCGCAGTTACTCTTCAGGGATGTGCTGGTGAGTGGTAATCTCAGTGTCCGGATGCCAGCTAATTGTGTTTCTTTATTCTTTCTTTGTTTAGGATGTGATAGGCCAGGTTCTGCCTGAAGCAACAACTACAGCATTTGAATGTAAGTCTGGCTTGTATACTTTCTTGACTATTCCTTATCATTTGCATTATGTGCTTTTAAACAGATGAAGATGAAGATGGTGATCGAATTACAGTGAGAAGTGATGAGGAAATGAAGGCAATGCTGTCATATGTAAGTATACGACAAATGAAGACTATTTTTTACTGAGTGATCTCTTTCTATAATCTCTTTGCAGTATTATTCCACAGTAATGGAACAGCAAGTAAATGGACAGTTAATAGAGCCTCTGCAGATATTTCCAAGAGGTAATGTTGAGCAAATTCTAATCAACAATGATGTGTTCTACAATTTAGTCAATTACTGTTTCAGCCTGCAAGCCTCCTGGGGAACGGAACATACATGGCCTGAAGGTACGAATTTCAATAATTGTTTCAGTAAAGTTAAGACTGATCAAGATTCTTTCTTTACTTATAGGTGAATACTCGGGCCGGACCCTCTCAACACAGCAGCCCAGCAGTCTCAGATTCACTTCCAAGCAATAGGTGCGAGCGAGCAAGTAAAGTGTGCCCTTGATTCTTGCCACTAAAAATTATCTTTCCTTTTCAGCTTAAAGAAGTCTTCTGCTGAACTGAAAAAAATACTAGCCAATGGCCAGGTAGGTATTATTATATATTAAGATTTTCACATACCCTTTTTGTTTTTCTTTCTTTCTTGTGGAGATGAATGAACAAGACATACGATATCGGGACACTCTTGGTCATGGCAACGGAGGCACAGTCTACAAGTGAGTAGTCAATTTTGTTTAAACTTTCTATCCCAAATGATTTTGTTTTTTTTTCTTCCCATAGAGCATATCATGTCCCGAGTGGGAAAATATTAGCTGTAAAGGTAAGTACTGGATACATTTTATGAAATTCTTGATTAAAAAATATTAATACCTTTCTATATTTAGGTCATACTACTAGATATTACACTGGAACTTCAGAAGCAAATTATGTCTGAATTGGAAATTCTTTATAAGGTAATTTTTTCATAATTTTTATTTGTAAAGCATTATAACTACTTTTGTCTTATTTTTGTTACAGTGCGATTCATCATATATCATTGGATTTTATGGAGCATTTTTTGTAGAAAACAGGATTTCAATATGTACAGAATTCATGGATGGTGAGTTTTCCCTTTTATAATACTTTTAAAATTTTGTAGTAACATGGCATGTTTATCTCTACAGGGGGATCTTTGGATGTATATAGGAAAATGCCAGAACATGTCCTTGGAAGAATTGCAGTAGCAGTAAGTATATGGCTTCAGTGTTAGGAAATTTGTAATTGTACTGTTTTCTTTTTCCTAAATTTAGGTTGTTAAAGGCCTTACTTATTTGTGGAGTTTAAAGATTTTACATAGAGGTATGTGCTGGGCTTATAAGCTTGGATTTAATGTGGTAGTTACATGGTTATATGTGTTTTTTAGCAAACAAAGACCTGTGCACCTGAAAAGGGTGAGTGAATTTTACTGTGTATAAATTATGCCTCAGTAAACCAAATTTTAAAATTAAAAAGTAAACCAGATTTACAGAGAAAAGCTCTTCTTACATCTTAGCAGTGCAGTAGACACTCTAGAAAGAAGTTTTCCCTGCCAAAAGGACAAACCATTCTTTCAAAGGGTCTTGGTGATTCTGTTATTGTTTCTGTATCTTCATGGTTCCTGACAAATCCTACCTAGGTTTGATCTAGTAACTCAGTAGCTTAAAAAACAGCCAGCCAACCCCCCCACCCCAAGAAAAAAAACCAACCCTTGTGATTTAAAGGATATCTACAATGCCAGAAAGAGAGAGACAGGGTCAGGGAAGGAAGGATAGTGGGAAGAGAAACAGAAACTTAGAAGTTGCTGTTATCATTGGCACAATTTGAAACATCTGGAAATTGGACAGTTCTTTCTGTAGTTAAGCCGATTTTTTTCCCCAGAGATATTACCAAGAACTGCGTATCTGCAGAGCTGACTTAACCTGTTGGACAATTTTAAAAGCTCAGTTTCTAAGAAGGAATAAGGCTTTATCTGACATTCCCAATTCAGTCCTACTGACTGACTGCCTCACTGGGTGACCCCAGAAAGGCAGATCACTCCTGTTCTCTTTGCCTCTGTTCCCTCATGTATACTATGAAAGAGTAGCTGGATGATCACTCAGATTTCTTCAAGAGCTAAGGTTCTGGGTTCTGTGATTTCCTGACTGAAGGAAGTGTGACCTGTTGATAAGGTGGGGAACAAAGAAAATCAGAGAGACATAAAAGAAAAGAAAGAGAAAAGGGAGGGGAGAATTTCCAAGAGTAGATTTTGTGATGAAAATAATAACAATAATGACTATTAAGCATGTACTCTGTACCAGGCACTGTTCTAGGTGCTTAATGTATATAAATTATTTAAGGTATTCCTTCAAAGTGGGAAATTCTAGGAAATATGAAATGTTTTAAAACTGAAGATAAGAGACTAAAGTATAAAACAAATAATTGAAAATTAAAGCTGTGTGCCTTAGCTAAGAAAATGTTGCTTTCTAAACCAGACTCATGTTATCAAATCAAAAGGCATCTTTAAGGGAAACTGTTTTTAAAGTATCAGGGACACTGAAAATGAAGTATTATAATTAATAAGGAATTATAATAAGGACATGTAAAGTCACAACTTGGATGGAAAGCAAGAACACGTTTTTTTTTCTTTTATTTTTATTATCATTATACTTTAAGTTTTAGGGTACGTGTGCACAATGTGCAGGTTAGTTGCATATGTATACATGTGCCATGCTGGTGTGCTGCACCCATTAACTCGTCATTTAGCATTAGGTATATCTCCTAATGCTATCCCTCCCCCCTCCCCCCACCCCACAACAGTCCCCAGAGTGTGATGTTCCCCTTCCTGTGTCCATGTGTTCTCATTGTTCAGTTCCCACCTATGAGTGAAAACATGTGGTGTTTGGTTTTTTGTCCTCATGATAGTTTACTGAGAATGATGATTTCCAGTTTCATCCATGTCCCTACAAAGGACATGAACTCATCATTTTGTATGGCTGCATAGTATTCCATGGTATATATGTGCCACATTTTCTTAATCCAGTCTGTCATTGTTGGACATTTGGGTTGGTTCCAAGTCTTTGCTATTGTGAATAGTGCTGCAATAAACATATGTGTGCATGTGTCTTTATAGCAGCATGATTTATAGTCCTTTGGGTATATACCCAGTAATGGGATGGCTGGGTCAAATGGTATTTCTAGTTCTAGATCCCTGAGGAATCGCCACACTGACTTCCACAATGGTTGAACTAGTTTACAGTCCCACCAACAGTGTAAAAGTGTTCCTATTTCTCTACATCCTCTCCAGCACCTGTTGTTTCCTGACTTTTTAATGATCGCCATTCTAACTGGTGTGAGATGGTATCTCATTGTGGTTTTGATTTGCATTTCTCTGATGGCCAGTGATGATGAGCATTTTTTCATGTTTTTTGGCTGCATAAATGTCTTCTTTTGAGAAGTGTCTGTTCATGTCCTTCGCCCACTTTTTGATGGGGTTGTTTGTTTTTTTCTTGTAAATTTGTTTGAGTTCATTGTAGATTCTGGATATTAGCCCTTTGTCAGATGAGTAGGTTGTGAAAATTTTCTCACATTTTGTAGGTTGCCTGTTCACTCTGATGGTAGTTTCTTTTGCTGTGCAGAAGCTCTTTAGTTTAATTAGATCCCATTTGTCAATTTTGGCTTTTGTTGCCATTGCTTTTGGTGTTTTAGACATGAAGTCCTTGCCCATGCCTATGTCCTGAATGGTAATGCCTAGGTTTTCTTCTAGGGTTTTTATGGTTTTAAGTCTAACGTTTAAGTCTTTAATCCATCTTGAATTAATTTTTGTATAAGGTGTAAGGAAGGGATCCAGTTTCAGTTTTCTACATATGGCTAGCCAGTTTTCCCAGCACCATTTATTAAATAGGGAATCCTTTCCCTATTGCTTGTTTTTGTCAGGTTTGTCAAAGATCAGATAGTTGTAGATATGCGGTGTTATTTCTGAGGGCTCTGTTCTGTTCCATTGATCTATATCTCTGTTTTGGTACCAGTACCATGCTGTTTTGTTTACTGTAGCCTTGTAGTATAGTTTGAAGTCAGGTAGCATGATTCCTCCAGCTTTGTTCTTTTGGCTTAGGATTGACTTGGCAATGCGGTCTCTTTTTTGGTTCCATATGAACTTTAAAGTAGTTTTTTCCAATTCTGGAACACTTTTTTTTTTAATCTTTTTGTTGTGAAACAATGGTAGATCCACCGGAAGTTGCAAAAAAATGCACAAGACAGTCCCATCTAAGGGCATCCTTTTTAAGGAAGGAATTTTGAAGAAAATGGGAAGGTGAGAGGGTAACAGTTCAAAATAGTGTAGGCAGGTAAATGTTATATATTTGATATTGTCCTTTAAGTGAAATCAGTATAAATTTTAAGATTAAAAATGTTATAAGAATATTTGTATTATATTCCAAAATTATTTTGTTATATTTATTAAATGGGAAAAGAGAAATGGTTTGGTAGAGGTAAAACGTTTGAATTCCTTAGGAAAGAAATTTTGATGTCAAGGTGGTAGTTAAAATAGTATGTTAGTGTGTGTAAAAGTTGGGATTTGGGGCAAAAATAAATTAGGGAATGATTATTTTCTGGATAAAGTGATTCTTAAACAAAAGAATTCTTGGAAAGTATTGCTATCAATAGAAAACTAACCTGATTAATTTTTAATGATTTATTAAAAGATAATTTGCATAAAGCTTTGTAACAATCTGTTTTTTTGCAGAGATCTACATAGTTTGTGATTAACTATATACATTATAGTGAATTTTTAAATAACCTATGACATATTTTTGCTTTCTGGAGGATCAGTTTTTGTTTGTTTGTTTATTTTTTTGAAACAGAGTCTCACTCTGCCGCCCAGGCTGGAGTGCAGTGGCACAATCTCGGCTCACTGCAACCTCCACCTCCCAGGTTCAAACGATTCTCCTGCCCCAGCCTTCCAAGTAGCTGGGAGTACACACACGTGCCTCCATGCCCGGCTAATTTTTGTATTTTTAGTAGAGACAGGGTTTCACCATGTTAGCCAGGCTGGTCTCGATCTCCTGACCTTGTGATCCACCCGTCTCGGCCTCCCAAAGTGCTGAGATTACAGGCATGAGCCACCGTGCCCGGCCCCAAACACTTTTTTAAAAGAACTGGTTAGTGCTTGAGTAACCCAAGTAAATTTAAAAGGAGTCATTCCCAGTAGGTTTTATGTTGCCATGTGTAATGATGAGAGAGCTAGTATGTGCGTTCTTCCTTCCCTGAGCTCTCAGGCTGTTTAATCAGATGGGTCTGGAAGGAGGCATTTATGTTATACAAGTGCTAGTGTTGAGAGCACAGTTAACATCCTATCTCCTGTGTAAAAATCATTTCCATATTGTCCTTTAAATATAATAAATATTAATCACATCCAGCGCTATAGTAGATTATAACTTGTGAATGTGTATGTTTTTGAAAAGAAAAAAAAAGACTTAGCCCATTAACAGGGTAAACAAACTCTGACTCTAGGTTGTTGGTTTTTCTCCAGCTCTGACACTATCCACACAAATGAACATCTCGAGAAATTAAGCCTCTTTCCCCATATTGGTCATTCATTCTATTTACCTTGGGTGATCACAGGGTATTTCTGTATTTGCAGTATGTTGTGATTTTCAAGAGATCAGAAACGCTACATGTCTTAAAAGTATTCTTTTAAAAGAATATGTGCCTAGAATATATAAAGAACTCTCAAAACTCAATGGTAGAAAAACAAACAATCCAATTAGAAAATGGGCAAAGACATGAAGAGACATTCCACTGAAGAGTATACACAGATGGCAAATAAGCACATGAAAAAGATGTTCAATATCATTAGGCTTTAGGGAAATGCAAATTAAAACCACCATGAGATATTACTATATACCTATCAGAATGGCTAAAATAAAAAATAGTAACAATAGCAAATGAGGATGCAGAAAATTGGATCACTAATACATTGCTGGTAGGAATGTAAAATGATACAGCCCCACTGCTGACATTTAAAAAAAAGAGAAAGAAAGCTAGACATGCCACTACCGTATGACCCAGCAATTGCATTCCTGGGCATTTATCCCAGAGAAATGAAGACTTCTGTTCACACAAAAACCTGTACGCAAGTGTTTATTGCAGCTCTATTCATCATAGCCAAAAACTGGAAACAACTCAGATGTCCTTCAACAGGTGAATGGTTAAGCAAGCTGTGGGCATTCATACCATGGATTACTGCTCAGCAATAGAAAGGAGCGAACTGTTGATGCCCACAACCTAGATGAACCTCCAGATCATTATACTGAGTGAAAAAGCCAGTCACAAAGGTTACATAGTGTATGATTCCATTTGTATAATATTCTTGAGATGACAAAATTATAGAAATGGAGAGAGCACATTAGTGGTTACCAGGGGCTGAGAGGATGGGAGACAGAGGGAATGTTTACAATGGAGCAAGATGAGGAATCCTCATGGTGATGGAAATGTTCTCCATCTTGACTATCAGTGTCAATACCCTGGTTGTGATACTATACTACAGTTTTATAAGATGTTACCATTAGGGGAAACTGGGTGGAGTGTACACAGGATGTCTCTGTATTATTTCTTACCATTGTAAATGTAAACTTTGAGATAACTGTGTAAATCTATAGTTATCTCAAAATTAAAAGCTTAATGTAAACAACAAAAAAAGAATATATCATCTTTCTGTAGTTACCTGTATTCAGAAGGTCAGCTTAATCAGAGAAGGTTGTCCTGGACTTAGTTTTTCTCTCTCCCATGCTTCTGTGGTAGGATTTGATCATAGGCAGAGTCATCCCTTTTAGGAAATCAGTAAGAGGGAAATTACCCTCTTCCATTCTGAAAATGAGTATCAATGGAAGCCTTAGAGGAGAAATAAGGAAAGACGTCGTGTGTCATTCAAGGAACAAATGCAAATGGAAGAGGATAGTTATTTCCCCAGTCCCCACCTCTAAAAGCCTTCTGACTTGCAGGGGATTGGGATTTGAAGCAGACTGTGTGATCGTTGTGTGTTTTGGCTCACCAGTCTCTATAGTATCCATTAGGGTAAGCTTCTATCCAACCACCCAGCAAGATGCCCCCAGTGTGTGGATGAGTGTTTGATTCACCAAGCCCCGCAGTTAGCTCTGATCATTGCTTTGTCTCTGACACAAACCTGAAGTTTAGGAGCTTATCAGAGGGAGAGAGAGAGCACCTGTATGATGAATGACAGGGTCATTTCTGTTGGTAGAGGAGTTTATGGCATTGATTGTATGCCAGTGGATATTTGTTGGATGAATACATTGAATCATAATTTTCTGAGGGCAGTGTTTTTCTCCTGGAACTTTTTATAATGTGGCTAAATTGGAAGTCATCTTTTGTTCCCCTTTCTCGTATTAAAGTAAGAGATTTATCCTTGGGACATTTTGCCAAGCAGAATGGACAGACAGCTTTAGCAGTTGGAAGAGCTCTCCATGTCTCTTCCTTTCTCTAAAGGCATGGTTGAAGGTGATCAGCACCATGGAAATCAAATCTACTCTTTTGCTGGTGGAAGATTAAGTTCCTTCTGGATTGGGTACAATCATAATGATAACAATATTAATCATTTTCCTAATATCATTTATTGAGTACCTTGTATGTGCTACAGTGTTAGCTCTCTTGTATGTATAATTTTATTTAATTGTTATAATAACCTTGTGAGGAGGTATCATTGTATCTCCATTCTTAGGTGAAGCAATCAAGGCTCAAGCAGCCTAAAAAACTTGCTTAGTTATAGGAAAAGTCATAGGAAAAAGTCATAGGAAAGTGGTTGGTGGCCTAATGGAAAAGCTCTAGTATGAGGGTCAGACCCAGGTTTAAGTTCTGGTTCTTCCTCTTAATTCATCTTAGCTATGTGACCTTGGGTCAGCTTCTTAACTTCTTTGAGGTCATAGCATTGTACCTGGCATATAACAGCTATTATTATGTCAAATAATTATTTCTCAAGAAAAGAAGCAAGAGGTTAAATGAGAGGGAATAGTTAGAACGTTCCTCACACTTTCCTGTTAACATCTCCTTTTCTTAGAAAATTAGCCTGTGAGTATAAAGAACTTAAAACATCTGGGCTATTTTCTTTGTGAACTTCCCAAGATCACCCAACTATTCACTGCCAAAGCTGGGATAATCCATCCTATTAGTTCCAATAAGATTTAGCTCATAAATATAATGCAGTTTGTTAAGGCTTAAGAGCTTTACTAGTCGAAGCCTCTAGTTTTGTGTCCTTGGGCAAGTAATTTCATTAATTTGAACCTCAATTTCCTCCTCTGTAAAATGGGGTTAATAATAGTACCTATCTCAAGGGTTACAATGAGAATTAAATGAGGTAATGCATATGATAATAATGCACTTAGCCCAGTTCCTGGTATATATTAAGTGCCAAGTAAGTGTTATCTACCATAATTTTTTGTTATTTCTTTAAAACAAATTACCAGGATTAGTCTTCGGGACACACCGCTCCAAGTCAAGTCTGCTGTCTTACATCTTATTTATGCATATAATGTGGTATTCCTTTGTTTTCTTTCCTTTTTCCCCAAAAATGTTTTATAGTCAAGAGGAGTCTTAACAGTCAGTGGTATCTTAGACTTGGGGAAGTAGGTTGTGCAGGAACACATTCCTCCAGACCTGGCTTTTCCTAAACACTGACCAGAATATGTACACATCACAGGTAGGAATCTAAGATTCACCACTTTAGAAGGAAATCTCTTTTACTTACTATGAAAGGATTAAGAGAGGGAGAATTGAGAAGCTCAGGCCTTTTTGCCCTTGTTATTAATCTTGTAAGTGTCCCAGGTACCCTGCCTTTATTGAAGAAGGAAAGGGCACGTTTGTTGCCTCCATTCTGAACCGAATCATGAGACTCCAGGCAATAACTGCCATTGAGGATGGCTAATTATGCTGTTTAATTTTATTTAAGGCCTTTGCAAGAATATTTGGATGACCTACCCTTTCTTATGTGATGGAGTCATTAGAATAACTTTTATATTGCAATGTGGTTTTCTCTTAAGTATGTTCCCGTTGTGCACAGATGAATTTGTAATGCAGAACGTCAGCATAGTCTATACTTAATTGTACCTGCTGTTCTCATTCATTAGAATGCAGTCCCCAATAAATAACTAGATAGATATATTGTTTTTTTTCTTTTCATAAGACAATTAAACATAATGAAAGAGCATTGCTGAAGATCCCAGGCACAGTGCTAGGAGAGGTTGCTAGGAGTGGAGACCGGCTAATGTGCCCTCTGGCTCCTGGTAAACTGAGAGTGGCTTCCTGGTATTCACACAGTGTAATTGCTTTATAGGGGGAAAAAGTTGAAGAGAAGTTTATTTCTGCCTCCATTGTCATCCCACAACAGCCACATGCCACATTTAAAAATGTTTCTGTAACAATTGTACCATGCCTGTTTCTAAGAGCATTCAGTGAGACATGTAAAAGTTCAGAGCAAATTAAATGTTTAAATATGAAACAAAGACCAAAAGGAAGTAGAAGTTGGAGATACCAACAGCACCTGATGTGAATAGGTCACAACAAAAAGGGAATCCTCAATTGGTATGGTTTTTCTTTTCTGGCAAAAGAAAGCATATAGCTGATACAAAAATCACAATTTTCTTTAGAACTGATCTTACCAGACACCGGGCACAGTGGCTCACGCCTGTAATCCCAACACTTTGGGAAGCCGAGGCGGTAGGATCATGAGGTCAGTAGTTTGAGACCAGCCTGGCCAATATGGAGAAACCCCATCTCTACTAAAAATACAAAAATTAGCGGGGCATGGTGGTGAGCACCTGTAGTCCCAGCTACTCAGGAGGCTGAGGCAGGAGAATTGCTTGCACCTGAGAGTCGGAGGTTGCAGTGAGGTGAGATCGTGCCACTGCACTCCAGCCTGGCAACCGAGTGACACTGCATCTCAAAAAAAAAAAAAAAAAAGAACTAATCTTACAAGGAAATTACCGTTTGGGTCCCTATACAAAGCACATTAAGTAACTCCAACTGTAGTTTTGTGAAGGAGCTTTTATTTGTTTTGAACAGCCCCCTCGGCACCCAGCCAGATCCTAGCCAAGGGTAACCTCCCACCCTGACCCCTGATTGTGCTGGGGGCAGGGGCTGGGCAGTGGGCGGAGGAGCCCTTTTGTGAAGATGTTGGGAAAGCACATGCTCTTGAGGCTCTGGCCTTTATTAGCAAGCTTCTGCTTGATGCTGTTTATGTGGATTGTTTAATGGCTAATTGATGCAGAATGTGTAAAGATACAGTTTCCTGCGTGAGGCAGTTATGGGTGGCAACATGGGTTGTCTCAACACGATACCAATTTCCACAGTCAATTTGGCCAATTCAGTGGGGGGAAAAAATCAGTCCAGCCTGAAAATCAGAGCAGCTACTTGCGGTTATTGAGGCAACTATGGTTGGTGGACCAAATTTTTCATGTTTGAATCAGTTGTTTTTACATTTTATAGACATAGCCTTACTCATTTCTTGAAATAATCTTAAATACACAAAAGTAACATTTTAAAATTAATATCTTTCTTTAAATATTTGTAATTGCGGTTTATCAGGCCTAGAGCATATCAGTTCTAAGAGGAAATAACCATTTTACCATTGATATATAGTATATGTAATTAACTGATCTTTCATACTTTGTTATAGGGTAAGAGAGTGACCACAGTGACCAC